ATTTGCCACTTATTGCAGGTTTGCCAATTTTGATTCATTAACTGAACCCTCTTGCAGATTCAGGAGATAAAAATGCGGAGTGCCCAGTTAAATTTGAATTCAGATAAACACCAAATAATTTAGTATATCCCAGATATTTCATTTTTAAAATAATAAATGTGACCCATGCAATATTTGGGACATACTTCACTATTTGTATCTAAAATTCAAGTTTAACTGGGCATCCTATATTTTATCTAACAACCCTACTGTAATTGGTTTAGGTTGCTCTTTAATGCCTTTGGTTTGCTTTCAAAAATAAGTAGTCTCAAAACAAAGCATCCGATTTCCCAGTAGTTAGAAGAACTCAATACCGGTTCCGAAGCTTCTTCAATTAAAAACGTGCTTCAAAAGAGAAGCCAATTCTGTGGGAGATACTTTCCCAAAAAACTCGGGTTTGGGCCCCTATACCGTGAACTACAAACCTCCGCAGGGGTAGGCCCGGGCTGCCCGCCTCACACCGCACTCGCCAGCGAGCAGGGGCCCGGCACCGCAGCCCGGGGCAGAGGCCTTGGAGGTTGTGGAGGTGGGAGAGGCCTCGGCCGACCCGCTTCAATCCGTCTTCTCCAAGCTCGGTGGGGAAAACAAACTTCCTGAGCGGCCCTGCCCCCTCCAGATGCCGGACGCTGTTTTCGTCTCATCCCCGTCTGGGTTGGATGGCGAAGACGGCGCTCAGAGCACGCAGCACCGGGAATTAACAGCGAGTTTTGAAATCTAGAGCTCGCAAGGTGTGCGTCGCCTGCTGCTGTTCATTCCAGAGGGTCTTCTGCTGGAGAAGGAGGGGGCCCTCGACCTCGGGCTCCCGCTCTCGGGCTCCCGCTCTCTCGCTCTCTTTTTTTTTTTTTTTTTTGGTCGGAGGAAAGAAAACAGCCCTGCGCCCGGATGCGTAGAGAGCCGACAAGTGGAAACAGGGACACACCCTCCCGTGAGCCCGCCCAAGCTGGAGCCGCGGCGCGCTGAGCGAGCAGGCGGGGCGGGAGCGCCCACAGCTCGGAGCCACCAGGCGCTGACGAGGAGCCCGGCTGAGGGAGGATGCGCCGCTGACGCCTGCGGGAGCCGCGCGCCTGGGGCGGGAGGATGCTCCAGAGGGGCCTCTGGCCGTGGCGCACGCGGCTGCTGCCGACCCCTGGCACCTGGCGCCCAGCGCGCCCGTGGCCGCTGCCGCCTCCGCCCCAGGTAAGAGCGGGTGCCGGGCTGTGGGGGTTCGGGGTAGGCTGGTGCAAAGTTTGCGTTGGACAACTTTGGCGGGAGCAAAAGCCGAGCGGCCGAGCAGTCAACTGCGTTTTGCTGGCTGCCGGGCTCCGCGCGCCGGGCGGTCCCGACAGGTGGTGGCCGGGCGGCCGACGTGGGTCACGGAGGCCTGGGCTGAGGTCAAGACTCCGGGCCCGGGGAAGGTGAAGCCAGAGCGCTGCGGCTGGGGGTGCCTCACCCGGGCCGAGATAGGGTGCGGGGACCACCAGACTTCGGCCTGGGAGCAGCAGAATAACCTGGGAGGCAGTTTCTGGGCTGCAGCTCTCGGTCAGGAGCAAGTTTCCAAAGCCGCTGCGCCGCGGGGCCGGTTCCCTCTTGGTGATCAGTGCCCGAGCCCCTAAGGAGCCCGGAAACGATGAACGGGGCAGTGACCGTCCCGGGTGTGGACGGTCGCAGGAGAGTGAAATTTCCATCCTGAAATCTGCGAGCACCTCCCTTTCCCAGAAGGAAGAAAAACTCGCGTTTTGTTCAGACACCCGAGAGACGGGTGAATCATGAGTGTGCTGGTGAGTAACAGTTGGCCTGACACCGTTGTATTTAAAAAAACAAATTAATTTTTCCTTCTTGTAGGTTTTGCGTGTGAAGCTGTGTGGAAATGTGAAATACTACCAGTCACACCATTATAGTACCGTGGTGCCACCTGATGGTAAGCTTTCTTACCATTTATTTGATTCATATTACTCATTTTTTTTTCTTTTTTTCCTTAACAGAAATAACAGTTATTTATAGACATGGCCTTCCCTTGGTAACACTTACCTTGCCATCTAGAAAAGAACGTTGTCAATTCGTAGTCAAACCAATGTTGTCAACAGTTGGTTCATTCCTTCAGGACCTACAAAATGAAGATAAGGGTATCAAAACTGCAGCCATCTTCACAGCAGGTATATATGTATATAATTTTACAACTTTGTCCAGACATGCTCATGCATGATGTTTTTCTTTCAGATGGCAACATGATTTCAGCTTCTACCTTGATGGATATTTTGCTAATGAATGATTTTAAACTTGTCATTAATAAAATAGCATATGATGTGCAGTGTCCAAAGAGAGGTAAGAAACACAGCTATCCAACTATTACTTTTGACTGGCTTGTTTCCCTTGTGTCTTTTCTCAGAAAAACCAAGTAATGAGCACACTGCTGAGATGGAACACATGAAATCTTTGGTTCACAGACTATTTACAATCTTGCATTTAGAAGAGTCTCAGAAAAAGAGAGAGCACCATTTACTGGAGAAAATTGACCACCTGAAGGAACAGCTGCAGCCCCTTGAACAGGTTAGGAAGCATCACGGTTGAGTATATTTGAAAACAGAATTAACAGTTTTTCATTCCCCCTCAGGTGAAAGCTGGAATAGAAGCTCATTCGGAAGCCAAAACCAGTGGACTCCTGTGGGCTGGATTGGCACTGCTGTCCATTCAGGGTGGGGCACTGGCCTGGCTCACGTGGTGGGTGTACTCCTGGGATATCATGGAGCCAGTTACATACTTCATCACATTTGCAAATTCTATGGTCTTTTTTGCATACTTTATAGTCACTCGACAGGTGAGTAGTTTGTTAGGAAAATGGTAAGTTAGGTTGTTTTCTTCTCTCTCTCTTTTTTTTTAAGGATTATACTTACTCAGCTGTTAAGAGTAGGCAATTTCTTCAGTTCTTCCACAAGAAATCAAAGCAACAGCACTTTGATGTGCAGCAATACAACAAGTTAAAAGAAGACCTTGCTAAGGTATACTACAAATACATCTTATAGCTGGTTTGTGATCACATGCTTTTTCTTTTTCCCATGACAGGCTAAAGAATCCCTGAAACAGGCGCGTCATTCTCTCTGTTTGCAAATGCAAGTAGAAGAACTCAATGAAAAGAATTAATCTTACAGTTTTAAATGTCGTCAGATTTTCCATTATGTATTGATTTTGCAACTTAGGATGTTTTTGAGTCCCATGGTTCATTTTGATTGTTTAATCTTTGTTATTAAATTCTTGTAAAACAGAAGTATTGTTTGAAGTTCTCAACTGAGATTTTTACTTTTTGGATTTTTATGACTTGCTAATGTTAGAAAGGGCTTGTATGCGTCTATCAAAGCAACGGTGGCTGCTGTTAGCTAAAAATCCTTGTCAGCTTGTCCCACGTTTATTCTCTATGTGGAGGTGAAAGGGTCTGTGCTTGGCATTCACTTCCATTCTTAGACTTAATTTGGAATCATCCTTTTAAAAAAATCAGAGACCAGGTCTTGCCAAATCAAACTCCTGGGCTCAAGCAACCCTCCTGCCTCAACCTCCCACGGAATCGTCTTGTCATTAACTTCTTTTTTTAATATGCAGTAGTTGGGAGTAAGATCTTTTTATCATTTATCAAAAAGGCATAAATGTTCCACCAACCATAAAGTATAGTTGGTACTTTTTGAACTTCAACTGAAACAGTGTATATAAACGATTGCTTTTGAACCTGCAAATCACAAGTTTCAGGTATCGAAGCCAAAACAGTTAACTTTCTTCAGCCTCTGGCAGATTATTAACAAAACAGTATTATTCAGATTCTATATCATATTAATAAGAATTGAACCTTGAAAGTAACATCTGTTATTCTATTAATGTGATTGTGTGTGAATGGGTCTGATGACTGTTGGACTGTTTGTAGGAACTTAACATGGAAGATGCTGACAGAATCAGATTTTGCAGGTGTTCAACCTATAGTGGCTAAGAATTATGTTTTCTATTTCATCCTCAGAATGCCATACAACAATTCTGGAATGCTGATTTTTTTTAAAGTAGGAATTAAAGTCATACACAAAATGTGGTAATTCATATGTAGATGAAATATTAAACATTTAAATGACCGAGTAAAAAACATCTATCAATTACACAAATGAACAAGAATGTGAGTTAGAAAAATGTAATAAAATATGAATTTCGAATATTTTATTAAGGGATGATTTAATTCCTGGATTTCAAAAACCTTTAAAAACATCAAACAATAAACTTTTATAAAAAAGTGACAAAATACAAGTTAAATCAGCTAGATTTTTGT